CTACGATGGTTAATTTTACATGTTGACGTCAGTGAGCCATTGGATGGCCAGATCTCTGATTAAATGTTATTTCTGGGTGTTTCTGGAAGAGATTAACATTTGAATTGGTGGACTGAGTAAAGCAGTCTGCCCTCCTCAATGTGGGTGGGATTCATCCACTCCACTGAGGGCCTAAATGGAACAAGGCAGACTGCCAGTTGAACTGGTGCTCTCAATTCAATTGCCTGACTACATGAGGTGATCCGTCAGTCTTCTCCTGACCTTGGACTGGGACTTCCACCATCAGTGCTCCTGGTTCTCAGGCCTTTGCGCTCAGACTGGAATTTATACCACCCGCTTTCCAGGGACACCAGCTTGCAGATGGGAGATCATAAAACTTCTCAGCCTCCATAATTGCATGAGCCAATTCTGTGTAATAAATGTCATTTTATGTTTCTTTGGAGAACCCTAATACAATGCCGGTCTCCTTGGTTTGTAGATAGCCATTTTCTCCCTTGTCTTCACATCATCATCTTCTTACAAGGACACCAGTCATACTGGATTAGGATCCCACCCTAATGATCTCACTTTCACTTAATCACCTCTATAAAGACCCTGTCTCCAAATAAGGTCACATTCTGAGGTACTGGGGGCTGGGAGTTAATACTTCAACATATGAATTTTGGGAAGAGAGGGGGACCTGGTTTAGCCCATAACAGGGTTTGTGGAGCTGTGACTCATTTCCAACACAATCTTCATTTAAAAAAGGAACCCAAGGAAATGGATTTCAAATGGTGGAATTCTGAGTTGCATGAGTTGGAACTCTAGTTTTCAAAGCCATCCTTATGGGCAGCAAAGGCCCATCCTGCAGTTCTTAATGTTAGCATGTTACTACCTCAAAGGTGTCACACCCTCCACCAAAGGGGCCCTAGCAACTTGTAGAATGTAGGCTATGATGACGACAGGGGATTGTGATGGTGGCCAGGCTGTGGAATCTGGTGAGGCCAAATGTCAGCACCTCAAATGATGTCTTGTGACCCCACCTGGCAGCGTTCTGGTTTTCTGGATGGCAGCAGAGGACAGGGAGATGATGGAAGCCCGGGGTGCGGGAGAAAGTTGCCCGACCTTCCCCAAGATGGTGCCTGGTGACTCCAAGTCTGAAGGGAAGCCAAGGGCTTATCTGGTAAGGGGGCTGCTGTGTCTCACCACCCCCGCGGTACCTCCCCTCCCTGCTTCCCCTACGCCAGGAGGCAGAGTCCCAGAAGCCAGACTCCTCCTATGACTACTTGGAAGAGATGGAAGCTTGTGAGGACGGAGGCTGCCAAGGGCCGCTTAAATCGCTGTCCCCCAAGTCCTGCCGTGCTACCAAAGGCCAGGCTGGCGACGGACCCAAACCCGCAGAGCTGCCCCCGACCCCTGGGACTGAGCGCAATCCCGAGATGGAGCTGGAGAAGGTGCGCATGGAGTTCGAGCTCACGCGGCTCAAGTACCTGCATGAGAAGAACCAGCGGCAGCGGCAGCACGAGGTGGTGATGGAGCAGCTGCAGCGGGAGCGGCAGCACGAGGTGGTGATGGAGCAGCTGCAGCAAGAGGCGGCGCCCCGCCTGGTGGGTGACAAGGAACGGGGCACTGGGAGGAGTCATCATCTCCACTGTCTTCTCTCCCCCACAGTTTTCAGGAGGCCTCCAGAACTTCCTGCTGCCCCAGAACCAGTTTGCCATGTTCCTGTACTGCTTCATCTTCATTCACATCATCTATGTCACCAAGGAGATGGTCTTCTTTCTCTTCGCCAAGCACTACCTATTCTGCATTGCAGCCATTTTGCTCTGTTTGATTAAAACTTTCTGGTCATACTTCCAAGTGCCTTTGCTCTCTCCCTCACTGG